TTATTTGTTACTGACTGTCATCCTCCATCAGAATATATGCTCTCTGAAGTTGAGCTTCTTGTTTACTTTGCTCACCACTGTATCCCCAGTGCCTAAGTAACAGTGCCCGGCTCAGAGTAGAGACTCAATAAACATTTACCAGATGAATGATAGAAACAGATTTTTTGAGGCAAAGTTTTTCATGTTGCCATATAGTCCCATGCAATATTTTGGACATACTTATACTAAAAAATTATTATCTGAAATTCAAATGTAGGCCGGGCACGGTGGCTCACGCCTGTAATCCTAGCATTTTGGAAGGATCGCTTGATCCTTCCAGCAGGTTGTCCCGGGAACGCGCAGCCCAAGGTGGACGCACAGACCCGCGTACAGAGATTTTTTATTGTCATGACTGGGGGTGGTGGCACTACTGGCATTTAGTGTGGAGAGGCCAGATATGCTGCTAAACATCTTACAATGCAAAGGGCAGCCCCTCAAAGGCAAAGAATTATCTGGTCTAAAATGTCAATAGCGTGGAGGCTGAGAAAAACTGAACTAGATGGCTATGAACTTTCAGGGTCCCTACCTAGTACACAGGCAGCGCCTAGAATTGCTAAGTTCATCTTCCGTTTGGAAAGGCAGCATGGGGTTAGTGAGAGGAAGGCGCCCGGGGCTGGTGGCTGGCTTTAAAGGCCTACGTGCAAATCTTCTTGACGCTGATAACGGGATGCGAGAGAGCCAGGTAGGTTACCTATTGCAGCAGGTCAAGTGATGATGTCGAAAAGGATGCGTGTGCCGGACACTGTGGAAGGTAAAGCGCTCCGCACAGCCCGCCTAAGTGCGCCCGGGACAGAGCCATCCCCCAGGTGCTACCAAACAAATCCTCCAGCTGCTGGTACGGGGAAGGTGTTCAGTGACACACCGGAAGCAGCCTAGTGGCTGAGGCGTCCTTCTCCCTACCAACGGGTTGCGAAGGAAGTAGTTGCTGTAGCCGCGCCCTGTGCGCCTGCGCGGAGGCGTCGGCTGCTGACGTGTAGCTGGGGCCAGACGGGACTAGCCGGGCGCGCGGCTGAGTGCTGCAGAATCGCTGGGGTGGCAGAGCCGCCAGCGAGGCTGGGGATGGGGGCGCCGCTGCTCTCTCCCGGCTGGGGAGCCGGGGCTGCCGGCCGGCGCTGGTGGATGCTGCTGGCGCCCCTGCTGCCGGCGCTGCTGCTGGTGCGGCCCGCGGGGGCCCTGGTGGAGGGGCTCTACTGCGGCACGCGGGACTGCTACGAGGTGCTGGGCGTGAGCCGCTCGGCGGGCAAGGCGGAGATCGCGCGGGCCTACCGCCAGCTGGCCCGGCGCTACCACCCTGACCGCTACCGGCCCCAGCCCGGAGACGAGGGCCCCGGGCGGACGCCGCAGAGCGCCGAGGAGGCTTTCCTGCTGGTGGCAACCGCCTACGAGACACTCAAGGTGAGGCCTGCGGGCGTGGAGGGGCTTCGAAGCAGGGTGCCATGTTGCTGTCCCTTTGTTTCAGGTCTCTCAGGCAGCTGCAGAGCTTCAACAGTACTGTATGCAGAATGCCTGCAAGGATGCCCTGCTGGTGGGTGTTCCAGCTGGAAGTAACCCCTTCCGGGAGCCTAGATCCTGTGCTTTACTCTGAAGACTCGTGAGTAATGATACACCATGATGTCTTGGGCCAGTGAAAACCAAACAAACTCTTTTTCCAGTAGGAGAGAAGTTTGCTGAGGAATGCCTTCAAGCACAAAGTGATGAATGACTGCCTTCAAGTCTCAAGAAAACACTTTTCCCTAACTTTTAGAGATATTTCAGCCCTTTCCTGTGGCCTGGTCCTATAGCCAAAATCACAGATATTCATGAGTTTCTACTTGAGTGAGAAAACTGGGTGAAGGAATAGAATTTTAAATAGTAATAACTGCTTGTTTTTTTTGTGCAAGTACTTTTATACATAAGATAAACAAAAACCTTACCACCAAACATACCAAAATGCACCTCTTTCATAAGTGAGTTACTAAGATTTCTATACCTGGAATATCATGTATGTTTCATTTACTGGATGTTTACATTTTAGGAAGGAAAATAGTTTTGTTTATTTAAACAACTGAATACTTATAAACTGTTGTTCCTGGAAGTTATTTATTCCATAAAAAATTTGTTCTTTTGTCATGAATTTATAATTCCTAAATGAAGACCAGAAAGTACAAATTGCTGGGAGGAAGAATAGGCTTTATTAATCAACTGATGTCTTGATTTTTCTAAATGGGAAGATTGCTTTATTTTTAACACTAATTATGGGAGCAGATTCTTAGCAAACTTCTTTGGAAAAGTTAATGTTATGATGTGCATTAGGCTGCCCCATCGTGTATATAAATGAAGCAGATTTGATTTTTGTATTCTTACGTTTCTCTGCTTTGTAGTTGTGGCTGTACTTAAAGAAATACAGAATTTCATATATTTAAAAATGTTTAAAATGTGACCCACAGAACATTGTAAATGATTAAAAACTAACATGAAAATATTACAACCTAAAAGAATTCTTAACTTCACAAGTGTTTTACTTCGACGATGTGCCTTTGATTTAATTTGGGACACTTTTTTAGAAGGATACATTATTCGTGTTTGCAACGGTCTTTGAAGAGCTTGGAAATAAAATTTCTGCTTAATTAATCATTTTTCTATGACAGCAATATTTTGTGTCT